CTGGGGGCCAGCGGGGTAAGGGAATAGAGGTAGGGACAGGGGTCGGCCGGTGCAGCTGTGAAGGAGCCGTGGGGTACAAGGAGGATACTGGGCGGCTGGGGTGGGGCCGACCGGCCCGAAAGGGGGTCTTGGGCCACCTGCACCTTGCCCACCCGGCGGTTCTCACACAGGTCCCCGCCCGGCCTCTCAGGGCGGCCATGCGGACCCGTCCTCCTGTCCAGCCAGCCGGCGGCCGCCCGGGCCTGGCACCTCTCTGCGCCTCCGCGGAACAAACAGCACATGATCCCGACTCTTGAGCCTAGATCGCGCCGCCGGACCCCGGCTCCCCGCCCCCCAACCCGGCACATTCCTCCGCGGGCGTCCCTTCCCTCCCCCTTCCCCAGCCCTCACCTCGGCGCGGCGGGGCTCCCGGAGCAGCTCGGCGGAGAGGGACAAGCTTTCCGGGAAGCGTGAGGCGGAAGCGGGAAGGATCTGGGGCCGGTTCGGAGCTGCCCCCGCCCCTCGCCGGGTGCCCGGGCGGCGGGCGGCGGACTCGCGCCCCGGGGGCGGCAGCAGTAGCGGCGCCAGCGGCCGGCGCCCGCCCGGGCAGCGCGAGCTGGGGCGGGAGCGAGGGGCGGGGGACGCGCGAGCGCGCGCGGAGGGGCGGGTACGCGCGGTCCCGGGAAGGAGCCGGGAGCGACCCGGGCTACTCTTGTTAAAGGGGCAACGCTCCTGGCCTGTGGGGCCCAGCGAGCGGGAACGTGGGGACCGAGCTGCGGACGCAGAAGGGCGAGCAGACGCCGCAACCCAGGAGGGTTGCAGACGCCTGAAGAACAGGGAAACGTCGGGGGCTGACCCGCGGGGGCACCCAGGCCCCGGCCCAGTTCCCGTCGCCGCCGTTGGAGGCGCGTCCAGGGGGCGGAGCCTCCTGCCGAGGCCCGCCCAGAAGGTGGCTCCGCTCAGGCCCCGCCCTCAGACGAGCACCGCCCGCCGGCTCCTCCCGCGGCTCGAATCGCCGTCTCTCTCCTCCCCGCCCCGCCGAGTTCTAGAATTCGCCGCGCAGCTGCTTCAGGTGCTGGGGCCAAATGCGGCCGGCCGTGGCGCCCGGCGCTTCCCTCCAGCGGGGCTCCAGGCAGCCCCTCAGCCCCAGCCGGACCCTCGGGTCCTCATCCACCCTCGCAGGCGCAGGCCGTGGCTACCCCGAAGTCAACTGTGGAGGATCCTTCCTGGCTTCCTTCAGCTCCATCCTGCCCTTGGATCTAGGTCACCCGCTTGGACCCAACTATCTGAGGCCCGAATGCCCCGCAGCTCCCGCTGCTCCCTCGCGTTCTGCTGACCCCCCTCCGAGTCAGGACATCCCCTTTAGACCCCACTTTAGGCCCTTTCAGCCCAACTCCAACTAGCCCCATCTGCCGCTTCCGCACGGTATACTTCTCTCCGCTTTTGACCTCACCTGCACTTTTTTTAATTTCTTTTTTTATTTTGTTAGAGACAGAGTTTCACTCTTGTTGCACAGACTGGAGTGCAATGGCGCGATCTCAACTCACCGCAACCTCTGCCTCCCTGGTTCAAGCAATTCTCCTGCCTCAGCCTCCTGAGTAGCTGGGATTACAGGCATGTGCCACCATGCCCGGCTAATTTTTGTAAATGAATGACTTCTTTTCCATTATCCTCCCAGCACCAAAAAGGAGACTAACTACCCAGCCCCGTCCAGTCATGCAGGTGCAGGATGATGGAGTCAACCTCATCCCCTTTGCCAAGTGAGTCCTCCCACTGGGTGGGGAGCATGGGGCCAGACCCGAGCCTACCTTGTCCTCACCTCAGGTGTTCCAGGGTGGTCAGCCGATCTCCACCCCCAAGGTTGCCTTCCCAGAGCCTCAGACCCATGCCCCAGCGTTATGGAGATGTCTTCTGGAAGAACCTTAATCAAAGGCCCACGTGAGTAGAGGAGAAAATGGAAACTAACTGGATGCACTTATAGCCCCCTTTTTGTTCTTCACAGCCCCACTTGGCTGGAGGAGCAGCACATTCCACCCATGCTGGTAAGACAGACCCTCTGCCGTTTAACATTTCTTTCTAGCTCTTTTTCCCCATTCTCTGGCACAGAGAGCCACTGGTTGCTCCCAGCTTGGTCTGTATCCTCCTGAGCAGCTCCCACCCCCTGAAATGCTTTGGAGAAGAAAGAAGAGGAGGCCATGTTTGGAAGGAATGCAGCAGCAGGGCCTTGGGGGAGTCCCCGCCCGGGTGAGGGCTGTCACTTACCACCTGGAGGACCTAAGAAGGCGTCAGAGCATCATCAACGAGTAAGGAAGGGAGACATCTGGGTTCTGGGAGTGCACTTCTCTCCTCAGCCTAAAGTCTCCACAGACTGAAGAAGGCCCAGTGGGGCAGCTCTGGGGCTGCATCTGAGCCAGTGGTGCTTGGCGAAGAGGGCTGTGGATTCCCCAGCACCAATGAATACCCTGATCTGGAAGAGGAGAGAGCAACCTATCCACAGGAAGAGGACCGTTTTCTCACTCCTGGCAGGGCCCAGGTATTGTTGGAGTGGAACTGGGTGGAGTGAGGATTTTCTTTTTCAATTTCTCTCATCTTGACAGCTGCTTTGGTCTCCCTGGAGCCCCCTGGATCAGGAGGAGGCTTGTGCCTCCAGGCAGCTGCACTCTCTGGCCTCGTTCAGCACTGTCACAGCCAGAAGGAACCCCCTTCACAATCCCTGGGGGATGGAGTTGGCAGCGTCTGAAGAGTAAGGAGAAACCACCGATGCCGAGAGGCTAGTGGTGCCCCAGGGACCCAAGACTAGTTCCGTCACTAGAGTCACCCTCATTGCTGACATGAAGGCGTTTCCCCTTCCTTCGTCTCTCCAACTGCCTTTCCCATCCTCTGAACTAGGCATTAACAGCCCCCGTGGGCTCCCATCTCAACCCACCGCTCTCACAGGAGCACCCCAAGTCCTGTTTTCCTCCAGGCCCCGCTCCTGGCCTTGTATTCTCTCTGCTCTGTTATTAAAAAGCAAGCAAGTGGAGCCCGAGTTGTCTTTCTTCTTGGGATGCAGCG